TTAATCTGTAATGTTTTTCTTCTTTTCAAAAATAACTTGAAGTGGTTGTACATATCTGGTGTGATATACACAAATGCTTAATTTCTCTATTTTTAAAAAACTTCCCAAAATTAGTGCTTGGAATTATTTAAAATAATGTAGCAAACATTTTTGGAGTGCCTGCTATGTGTCTGGCACTGTTTCAGGCATTTGAAATATTTGCTCTCTATGAAGCCTTCCTTTCAGCAGTTAGCAGGCCTGGAGTTCAGAAGCCAGAAACTGGCTTCTGATTCTGACGCAGTCAGTAAGTGTATGACCTGGGCAAGTTGCTTCCCTGCGGCGTCCCACGCCCCCAAAACCCCCCACCCCCCCACCCGTGCCAGGAATCTATCGCAGTTCTCAAGTCCTGTGACTTAATACCGCAGCTGGCACCTCAGAATTCCTTATTCTTACAGAGCTGGTCCCCACAGTACCGCCCCTGGGCGTAAACTCCTCCATACAGGGAGTGTAGATGATGGGCTGACCTAAGAACGGTTTCCAAATGGTCCTTTACACCTCTGCCTCCCACCCCACTCTAGCCCAGGATAACAGATTTTCCTCGCGCAATTTCAAATTTGCAAGGGAATCTTGAATATTTTCTGGTAATGAGAGAGGGTAGATTATATGTCCTAATCCCAGCCTAATCAGATTAACAGCAACTTCTGGACATTCAGTACCAGGAACTGTTTTAGGTGCTGTGGAGAGAAGAGTTAAAAATGAAACAAAAATTATTGCCTTCATGAGCCTCACATTAGTGGACAGAGTCCAAAAAAAAAGTGACAACGTAATGCGCTACTGCGACACAAAGCAAAGCAAGGTGGGCAAGCAACACTAGTTCTTTATTCCCGCACGCCCTAATCCCCAAGTAGCTCTTCCGGGTCACTGCAGTCTTCACGGGCTCCAGACTCCGCCCATGGTCCGTCCTTCAGGCCTTGACTCCGCCCACGCATCGACGTAGAATTTCCCGGCCGGGCTCCATGAAGTACCACCCACCCGCGACGCCGACGCAAGGCTGCTGCTATGGGGCCGGGCGGCCGTGTGGCGCGGCTGCTCGCCCCACTAATGTGGCGCAGGGCGGTTTCCTCGGTGGCGGGGTCCGCGGTTGGAGCCGAGCCCGGGCTTCGGCTGCTGGCCGTGCAGCGGCTTCCCGTAGGAGCAGCGTTCTGCCGGGCTTGCCAGACCCCAAACTTTGTCCGCGGCCTGCACAGCGAGCCTGGGCTGGAGGAGCGGGCGGAGGGGACGGTCAACGAGGGACGCCCAGAATCGGACGCGGCAGGTACGGGCGTGGAGAAGAACGAAGGCGACCCTTCCTGATACAAACAACTATTTGTGCATTTCAGATCATACTGGTCCCAAGTTTGACATCGATATGATGGTTTCACTTCTGAGGCAAGAAAATGCAAGAGACATTTGTGTGATCCAGGTTCCTCCAGAAATGAGATATACAGATTACTTTGTGATTGTTAGTGGAACTTCTACCCGACACTTACATGCCATGGCCTTCTACGTTGTGAAAATGGTAGGATGCTTTCTTTTCTCTTTTGGACCATTCTCCCTTTAATAAACCACCTGGCTTTTTGCAGTACAAACACCTGAAATGTAAACGTGACCCTCATGTTAAGATAGAAGGGAAGGACACTGATGACTGGCTGTGCGTGGATTTTGGTAAGTTATTCTGGCGTATTTTACAGGTAACTCCTTCATTGTATCTCTTATCTGTCCCTGACAGGCAGCATGGTGATTCATTTGATGCTTCCAGAAACCAGAGAAATCTATGAATTAGAGAAATTATGGACCCTACGTTCTTATGATGACCAGTTAGCTCAGATAGCACCTGAGACAGTACCTGAAGACTTCATTCTTGGAATAGAAGATGATACTTCATCTGTGACTCCAGTGGAGTTAAAATGTGAATAAAATATTTTATGCACTGCGTTAGTCATTTCAGATTTGGATTGAGTCACTTATTGGAAAATACAGCTCCTAAAGTCCGTCTCCTTGGTTAGGCTGCTCTTAGGACAAGGCTTGTGTACCTCATGGGCACTCCTGCTAACTGGCATGCAGAGACTGTCGATAAGTGAGCTATACCTGCAACCAAAAATCAGTACATTCTACCCAAAACTTATGACACGCTGCCTTTATCCTGGAAATGTCATCAGAATTTCCTGGAGTTAGCACTGGCTCCTGTGCTTGACTTCTCTGCTCAGATTTTTATTAATTTAATTTAGCTTAAATGTAAATCTTAACCCTGTTTGTTTAATGGAATGGCAAAAATTTTAAAAAATAATATAAAACATAGCCCACTGGTCTTATTTTTATACTTTGAGGTGATAATATTCTTCTAGGAGGACTTCTGTAACCCTTCCAGAATACTCCAGTAACACAAGAAAGTAAACAAAGTGTTTGTTAGGAAAAACTCTGAACGCTCTAGTTCTTAGTTCATATGCAAGAGTATTATCAAGGTTCACATTAAGTACCATGGCTGGACATGGTATAACAGAAATCTGCGTAGAGTTTGAAAAAAAATTCAGAACATTCCCATTCAATTGAAAACCAAAAATAAAACATACTACACAACAAGCTGCACCTAAATGATGAAAAAATTTATTCTGCGTCAAGGTATCTGGAAAATGAAGCTGCATTTGGGGCACATTATACATGAGGAATGATCCATATATGGTGAGTACAAAACTCAATTATAGAATTATTTCTTAGCTAGTACCAGATACTCCAAATTACAAATGCTTAAGTAAAAGTAAAATATGATTTGCCATACTAAAAGGCTAGAAGTGAAATATGACAGAATTTAAACCAGCAGATATAAATGCAGCACCTATGTGTATATTTTTAAAAAATCAAATATTGGGGAAAAAAATCAAATACTGAGAAAAGCTCTGGCCTTAAACACATCTTACCTGAAATCCAACCAGAAAGCCAGTCCATGATTTTAGCAATTTTAATTCATTGTATGAAAAAAAAATCATGAATGCTAGGAGAATCCAGTGACAAAAAGGGCACTTTTTTGGTTAAAACTACAAAAGAAACTTGTTTTCAGAGAACATTAAGGAAAACACTTTAAATCATTTTCAAAATGTCTAATTGATCTTCAGAAAAACATCTAGTCTGTATAGAAATTCATCTTGAAATAAGAATGAGGCAGTGATTTTTTTTTTAAAGGGTTATATATATGTCCTTTAGATCAGTGTAACATGACTGTGATCATCTTACAAACAAAACTCAAAAAATCAATTCAGAGAGCAGCGTGGCCTTGGAGACCACCCACACCCAACACAATTGTACGTACTGGGCTTTGCTGTCAAGGAGTGAGCAAATGAGTTCGTTATCAAAGGTCATATGTTTTCACAGTCATTCAAATTATATCCCAAAAACTTTTCTTGTATTCTCTATCTTTTGACTTTTTTTTCAAAGAACTGATTGCACAGTATACAGAAATCCTGTTATACTTTACTACTTAAGGTGGAGTCTAATTTTTTTTTTTTAATTTATCAGTGCTTAAAAATCTTCAAAATAGCTTAGTGAGGCTCATGACAGTGCTGGCCCCATGGAAATGTAGCCTTTTGTTGCGTTTAAACACTGTCACACCATCTATGACTGTCCCATTGGTCTGAAGTGTAGTGGCAAACTAAGCATCCTATAAGACAAGCTAAAGCTTGCTTTTTGCCAGTCAGTTGAAAGTCTTGCATCTCTTCACTGATGCACTTTCTTTAGGTATTGATAGTCAGAAGCACAAAGCATTTATTATGCATTCAATCATGTAGCTAAACAAAAAACTGAAGTCTCCTGAAGCCATTTAAACCAGCCGTTCCAAAATCTCCTGCGACCACTTTGTTAGTACCGTCAAAAACTTTCCCAACTATAAATGAAAGAATAAATGGTAGTGCTGCTCTCCAGATACTAGGCACTGCTCCGTATTTTTGAACATTTGATTTAACTAATAACTGTGTCAAAAGCCTCAAAAAACCCTGAAATTAATTTTCCAGCTTTACTGTCACCAGCCAGAAGTAAAAATCTTAATTTGCCTGTTAGCTGATTGCTGTTAAATTTTAAATTTATTTTTTAAAAAACGGTTGGACTTCTATCATTATAAAGTATATAAAATTTTCAAAAAAAAGGA